CCCCGCCCTCCTGCAGCAGCCCGGCCGGAAACAATCACCCTTTGAGAGAGGCTGCCAAGCTGGGCGCCAGGAGCAGCCAGGATGGAGGCGGGGTGGAATGGGGGTGCAGGCGGGGGCCGAGCTTTAACTCTCGAGAGCCGAGATCTGGGGGTGCGCTCGGCCCCTGCCCGCCACCCCTGCTCCGCCGCCTGAAGCGGGAGCCGCCTCCGCGGGGGACGGTGCCGGGGGAGGGTGGGGGGCGGTGGGGAGGTGATACCAATCCCGGGGGGGGGTCCCCTCGCCGGCCTCCCTCCTCGCGCCCCCGCCTAGGCTGGCGAGGTTGGTACCGACCATTAGCAGCTCGGGTCCCGCCGGCGCTGGCGCGGGCTCGGGGCGGGGGCGGGGCGGGGGCGGAGAGCGGGTGGGGGCGGGGCGGGAGGCGCCGGCAGAGCCGCGGCGGCACCGGCGCATCCGCCGCCACCTCGGGGACTCTGCGCCGGCCCGGTCGGCTCGGCTCCGGCCGCGCGCCCCCCTCGCCCCTCTCGCCCCCGCGCCCGCTCCCCGCTCCCCCTCCCCGCTCCCCCTCCCCGCCCCCCGCCCCCCGCCTCCCTGCCCGCGCCCTCCCTCCCGCGCGCTCCCAGCCTTCGGCCGCCGCCTCGCTGAGCCCAGAACGAGCCGGGCCGGGGCGGCGGGGCCGGGCGGGGCGGGCGGGCGCGCGGACCCCGCGGCTATGAAGTGGCCCCCGGGGGCCCGGAGCCCGACAGTCCCCGGGGAGGGAGCCGCACGCGGCCCAGGGCAGCGGTCTAGGGGCGCCGGGGCCGGGGCGTAGGGGCCGTTGCCCGCGATGGACCGCACCGGAGACGCTCCGGACTCGTCGCCGCAGGTCAGTGCTCCCCGCGCCCCCGCGGGCGCCCCGCCGCGCACAGAGCCCCTTTCTGCGTCCCCATCGGTGCCCACGCCATGTCCTCCCGGGCGCGCGCTGGGGTGTGTGTGTGTGTGTGTGTGTGTGTGTGTGTGTGCGCTGCGCGCGCTGGGGGCAGCTGGAAAGGGGGCCGAGAACCGAGCTCGGGCTGGGAGGCGCTGCTGCCGAGGGGCTGCGAAACAAAACCCGGCACAGCCTGCCCTCGTCGACCGGGATTAGGGGAAGAGCTGGTTCTCAGCAGCTTCTAACAATCGGCCCGGGCTCTCAGTCGTCAGTTCCCGGCCCCCTCAGCAGGTGGTTTCTGGTGGCCGGATGAGGAGTCAGGGGTCAGTCGTCCCCCACCTCCCCACCCCTGCTGCCCAACAGCGCTCTCTGGATCGCTCTCTGGCTCCTGGGCACTGCCAAGTTAACTCTCTTGAGGGGGCCCGAGCTCTGCGGGGCGCGCTGAGGGACCCAGGGGTAGCAAGGGTGGCAAAGGGCCCTTGGGACCTTCGGTGTAGCAAGGAGGAAGGAGGCGCGACCAGTTCACCACCCTCCCATCTGCACCTGGGCTCAGGTCTGAGGTCCCAATCCCTCCAAAGTCAGAGCACACAACTTCCAGAAAAAGGAGGCTGAGAGTTGAGGCAGGAAATAGAGAAGGAAGCCACCAGGTCCGACAGTGCCAGGGTAAGGAGGTGACAGCCCCGTACCAAGCAGCTAAGGTCAAGAACCACCCCCACATGCACACACATGGGAGCCTTGGCCAACTTCCCTGTCCCCTTCCTCCCCCAGCCAGGCCTAGCTGCATGGATTCTTGTAGAAGCTGGAGCTGAAGGACTCTGGACATACAGGAAGGGGACCTTTACTGACAGTTGCTAGCCCAGTGCATGGGCACCTGCATAGGTGGGGTGCCCAATGGGGCCTAGAGCTTGGGCTGTGTAGCACGCACTGTTGAAAATGTTGGGGTACGGATGTCGTAGGGCCTAGCACTGTGCAATGCCTGGATGTGTTTGTGTGGAAATGGGAGGCACATCACTCCCTAAGTTACTAGGGCTGTGGGGCATGTGGCTGCACAGGACTGTTGTTCTAGGGTTTTCTAAGATTTGTCTTCTGTGCTTATGTCGCCCTACCTCTGCTGGTAGCCACTGCAGAGACTGAGACATTTCCTCCCAGAGTCTGCTCAGTTGGTGACCATTAATGGCCTTACTGGACCAAACATCAAGCCTTCCCTTTCTTCCCATGGGGTGAAGACCCTTTCCCAGGGTCTTCAGACAGACTTCTCACTCTGCCCAGTCCATGCCCAGCACTGCCAAAGGTTCCAGAGCTTAGAGACATTTTCCCTCTTCCCCTTTTCATGGAAGCAGAAATACTTGCTAAGGTTAATGGGACTGGGAGAGTTAATGCATCTGTGCCCCATTCAGCACTGGAGCCAGGAGCTCGCTGTTCCTGTTTCTGTGCCTGACCCCAGGATGCTTGGGGATCACTCCAGGTCCAGGTGAGCTGGAAGCTTGCAGGCGCTGTGTTGAATATGTGTGTGTAGGTTTCTGGTTGGGCAGTTACTCACTGTTCCACCAGAAGCAGGGGGCAGGTAAATCACTGAGGAGATAAGCTCCAGCAACAGGATTGGAGCCCGTGGCGGAGACCAAGGAGCTTCACAGGAGGATGCCCTGGGGCAAGCCCAGTTCCTCAGCTTCGGCTTCTGGGGAGACCTGAAGGTTCTCTTAGTGGTTTCTCGGGGATAAGGGGACCAAGTCAGATATACTTTTCCTAGGTGTGGAGCACAGGGTGATGAGGCCGGCCAGGAGCTGGGAGTGTGAGATGGGGAAGAGGATGCACCAACCGAAAGGCTGAGCGGACAGGAGCATGGTGCTCCATTGTTTCTGGAAGAGAGGGATGAGTGTTCCTCTCTGATGAGAATGGAGAGGAGGAGAGGAACGGGCTCAGGAGGAGGAGGAATCCGAGAGAGAGCCTGACTGAGGCAGAGAAAGAGGCAGTGAGACAAGAGACAAAGGCACGGAGGCGCACTGGCGGACAGCAGAGGGAGGCACACAGGCAGAAGTCAGGGCCTCCCTGACTGAGTGGTGAGTTGGGGCAGGCTGGGGGCCTCCCCCTGCTCTGGCTATCCGCTTCTGCTCTCTCTTGCAGGTGTCCACCCCCCAGGGTTCCTGACCCCTGCCCCTGGACAGCGACCCCTTCTCAGACTCCAGTTGGGCCGGACTCTCCAAACCTGCTTCCGCAATGGGTGGGTTGTGAGTGCTGGTAAGACCTGCTAGCGCCGCCCCTCTCCTGAACTTACCGCCACTCAGGTAATGAGGAGCCGTGGGTGCAGCCAGCCTTGGAGATGCCGAAGAGACGGGACATCCTAGCGATCGTCCTCATCGTGCTGCCCTGGACTCTGCTCATCACTGTCTGGCACCAGAGCACCCTCGCACCCCTGCTCGCGGTACATAAGGGTGAGCACGCACGCATGCCCTGCCTGCCCAGCCCTCCCACATCGCCGGTCTCCCGACTCCGCAGATGAGGGCAGTGACCCCCGACGCGAAACGCCGCCCGGCGCCGACCCCAGGGAGTACTGCACGTCTGACCGCGACATCGTGGAGGTGGTGCGCACCGAGTACGTGTACACGCGGCCCCCGCCATGGTCCGACACGCTGCCCACCATCCACGTGGTGACGCCCACCTACAGCCGCCCGGTGCAGAAGGCCGAGCTGACGCGCATGGCCAACACGCTGCTGCACGTGCCCAACCTCCACTGGCTGGTGGTGGAGGATGCGCCGCGCCGGACGCCGCTGACCGCGCGCCTGCTGCGCGACACCGGCCTCAACTACACGCACCTGCACGTGGAGACGCCCCGCAACTACAAGCTGCGCGGAGACGCCCGCGACCCACGCATCCCGCGGGGCACCATGCAGCGCAACCTGGCCCTGCGCTGGCTGCGCGAGACCTTCCCGCGCAACTCCAGCCAGCCTGGCGTGGTCTACTTCGCCGACGACGACAACACCTACAGCCTGGAGCTCTTCGAAGAGGTGAGGGAGGGCCCGACAGTGAGCAGCGGGACCGGCGCCCTGACTCTGGACCCCCCCCTTGTAGATGCGCAGCACCAGGAGGGTGTCCGTGTGGCCCGTCGCCTTCGTGGGTGGCCTGCGGTACGAGGCCCCACGGGTGAACGGGGCAGGGAAGGTGGTCGGCTGGAAGACGGTGTTTGACCCCCACCGGCCATTTGCAATAGACATGGCTGGATTTGCCGTCAACCTGCGGCTCATTCTGCAGCGAAGCCAGGCCTACTTCAAGCTGCGAGGTGTGAAGGGAGGCTACCAGGAAAGCAGCCTCCTTCGAGAACTTGTCACCCTCAACGACCTGGAGCCCAAGGCAGCCAACTGCACCAAGGTGAGACCCTCCGCAGAACTGACAGCTGTGATTCCCACCATGTTTTGCATCTCTGGGCACACAGATCCTGGTGTGGCACACACGGACAGAGAAGCCAGTGCTGGTGAATGAGGGCAAGAAGGGCTTCACTGACCCCTCGGTGGAGATCTGAGCCTCAGGATGCAGGTATGGGCATGACGAGGGTGGGCCACACACTGACACCTCACTCATTCCTCCTCTCCCCTCACAGGAGCCTCCTCCTCAGACCCTGTTCTTGGCCTTCCATCCTCTCCCCACGGCTGATGGTCCCTCCAAGGCCGACTCCTAAGGAATCACCATCACCCTCCTTTCTATTCTGGGGGCTTCTGAGAGAGCCCAGCCTGATGCCAGAACAAAGGACAGAGAATTTAAGCACAGAAATCCCAGACCTGTTGTTCTCTCCATCCAGCGTGACCAGGGCCCGAGAGACCTGATGGCCAGGGTGGGGTGTCCAGCACCAGCCAAGCTGGTGCTCCAGCGCACCTCCCCAGAGCTCCCCGCACTGACGGGGCTGCAGGAGCAGGTGCAGTGGGCGCCCACACTGGCCCTGCAGTGATGCAGGGCGGGAGGGAGATAAGAAGACCCCGCAGTCAAGTGGAGCATGGCCCTCCCTGGCTCCCTGTCCCTGGGCTCAGCACGACCACACAGGACACCCAGCCAGGGAATTCTGAAGACCAGAGAGCAGCCCACGGGCATCACGAGCGCTCTGCTCCTCTCCTGGGCCCCTGCTCTTCCCGAGAGCTGCCCCCAAATCAGACATACCTCTGTGGCTCTCCTCTGGTTCACGTTTACAGAGCATAAGGCTGTCTTGGATCCCAACAGGCACCCAGCCCTGCATGGGGGGAGCCTGGGCCTAATAGGCACCCCCTGTACCTCAGGCTGTGGCGGGAGCAGAGTCCCCCCCTCCGGCCCCTCTTCCTTTACCCCTTCTCCTCCAGCAGTGGCAAAGGGGTAGGCTCTAGAGCCAGCACAGGTCACTGCCTGACCTGGACTAAGAACCCCACGGCCCCACTGTCCACACACTGCCTCCCCACCGCCCACCTCGGCTGCTAGGCCCCTCGCCTGGACTGGACTGGGGAGGGAAAGCGCCTTTTCCTGCAGCTCTTCAGAGCCACAGACCTCAGGGTGGAGTGAGCCCATGGTGGGCAGTGGGCAAGGCGGTGGGTGGTGGGCAAGGTGGGACCTCCTGCAGCCTGGAAAGAGGAGGGAGGCCAAGGCCATTCCCTAACTCCCTCCTGCCCCTGGTCTGAGGAGGAGGGACTCTGGAGTAGCAGAGGGGCTGGGAAAGAGGGGGCAGGGGCTGCTGGGACACTGAGCAGGAGGGAGGCCTGAGCACACTGCTTTGGAAATTATTCTAAACACAAAAAAGGGAAAGAAAATGTTATTTCTCCCTAAGTCAGGAGCATGCAGAGCTAGCCCACCTCATGTCCAGCTGTCCACTTTCCATCCTGGAGAAAGAACAGTGTGCCTCAAACTCCTGCCCTCCCCAGGCCTCTGGGGCCCACTGGAAAGGGCTCTGACCCCCTGGCCCAGCCGGGCTCTCTAGTGGTGATCCGGCTCATTCTCCTGCAAGTTGGAAGCACAATTTTCCCCCCAAGTGGAGGAAAAGGAAAGGGCCCCAGCCTACTGAAGAGGTGTTTATTTTTTAACTAACAGCCTCCCACCCCATTAAGACTCACCAGGAGAGGTCTGAGGGCCATTCAGAACCCACTCCTGAGTGGGTGGGTGGGTGGGACTCAGTCCAGAGACCTAACATTCAGAATATAGCATTGGTTGCCTATTTTGAGATGGATTTAATCTCCCACAGTATTCATGAGACCATCTGATGGAATCAGATCCCTGAGCCACCTTGCAGGACGTTTTCCCCAACCTCTTACACCCTGGATGTCACTTTGGAAACCAAGCCCTTGGAAGCAAGTGGGGTGGCATGGGAGAGAAGGGAGGAGGTGGGCACAGGTGGTGAGCTTATGTGTGGGCACTCTACTGCCTCACAGAAGCCAGCCAAGTGCCAAGGTCAGCTTGGCTGGTCTGAGGCCACCTTCTTAGCCAAAAACCTAGGGTTCATTTTCAGGACTTTGATAATGAACAACAAAATGGGGACTTCTTTGGGCAGATGCTAGGTCAGTTGTTTTCACCTAATATCCTCTTTTAGCTGCATGTATATTTATTTATAATTATAACCCTGGTGGACTGCAGCCTTCATCTTTATTGGGAATGAGTTTGTTATAAATCAGAAATGGGTCCATGATGACCACTGTTTTCCAAACCCAGTCTGTTCCCTGCTCCCTCGCTGGCAAGCCCCACCACACAGGAGTGAGGCCAGGGGCTAGGAGTTCTAAGAACAGAGGCTGGGGTGAGGGTGGCACCCAGGCAGCTGCATCTGGTCTGTTTTAATTTAACTGTATTTAATTTGCTTTCAAAATTAAAAGTCAAATACAGTTTTTAACAGTCCTAATCCTCTTCAGCCCTGCCTTATTTTGTTCTCAT